CTACTAAAAATACAGAAATTAGCCAGGTTGTGGTGGCGCAAGCCTGTAATTCCAGGTACTCAGGAGGCTGAGGAGGGAGAATCGCTTGAACCCGGGAGGCAGAGGCTGCAGTGAGCCCAGATCGCGCACTGCGCTCCAGCCCGGGCGACAGAGGGAGACCTTGTGTCAAAACAAACAAACAAACAAACTCAGCGAAGAAGAATTGCGCATTGTACTACTTGTAAACCTTGTTTCCAATACAAACATAGGTAGGGGCAGGCCGGGAGCCACCTTGAGGTGGCTCAAGGCAGGAGAATCGCTTGAACCAGGGAGGCGGAGGTTGTAGCGAGCCGAGATCGCGCCACTGCACTCTAGTCTGGGCGACAGGGCGAGACCCTGTCTCAAAAAAAAAAAAAAAAAGAAAAGAAAAGAAAAAGAAAGAAAAAAGAAAAGTAGGGGGTCCTGGCTCATGGGAGCAAGTGTGAGCCGGGAAAACCATTCTGCTGCGCTTTCCAGCCTATCCTGCGGTTGGATCCCGCAGCCCCAGGGTGTGCAGGGCCGTCCTGTGGGGAGAGGGTGCCAAGGGCGGTGGTGGCCGGAAGGCGTCTGCACCTGGCAGCATACGGGCAAGGTCGGTCTCGAGGGTGGAGGCGAGCGGTGCTACTCACTGCCAGAACCGAGGCTGCAGATTCCCGCCCCTCGCTCAGGTCGTTAGGGGCAACCTTGGCACTGCGGCCCCGGCCCCGCCCTTCCCGCAGAGGCCAGGTGGCGGTTGGGGCGCGACCGGCCCGTTTGATTTCCCGCGGCCGGTGGAAAGGGGCGGAGGGGGGAGGGGAAAGGGGCCGCCGGCCAATGGGTTGGGCCGGGGGCCGTCACGTGGCGGCCAGGGGGCGGGGCCCAGGTGTACTTACTGGGCGGCTGGCGGGGGCCGGGGCCGCGGTGCGAAGTCCGGGAGGCGGGGTCGGCGTGCGGTCCGGGGGTGCTGCTGGGCTGGGATTGGCCCGTGGTCGGGAGGCGGGGTCTGCGCGAGCGGCGGCAGCGGGCTGCCATTGGCCTCGGCTCCGGGCCCGCTGCCGGCGTGTGGGCGAGGCTCGGGGCGCGAGGACCGAGCAGGGCGGTGGGTTCGCGAGCCGGGGGGAGGGGCCGGGGCGGTGGCGGCTGTGGCCGGTACTGGACCCGGCGGGATGAGCGAGGTGGAGGCGGCAGCGGGGGCTACAGCGGTCCCCGCGGCGACGGTGCCCGCGACGGCGGCAGGGGTGGTAGCGGTGGTGGTACCGGTGCCCGCAGGGGAGCCGCAGAAAGGCGGCGGGGCGGGCGGCGGGGGCGGAGCCGCCTCGGGCCCCGCTGCTGGGACCCCCTCGGCGCCGGGCTCCCGCACCCCTGGCAATCCGGCGACGGCGGTCTCGGGAACCCCCGCCCCCCCGGCCCGGAGTCAGGCGGACAAGCCGGTGCTGGGTGAGGGGCAGGCGCGCACAGGGCGGCTCTGACTCACTGTCCCCACTGCATCTCTGCCTGGCAGCAATCCAAGTCCTGGGCACTGTCAAATGGTTCAACGTCCGGAATGGTTACGGATTCATCAACAGGTATCCAAGGAACCCAGGGCGGGGGTGGAATGTCCCTTCCTTAACGACCCATCCTGTTCTGCAGGAATGACACCAAGGAAGATGTCTTTGTTCACCAGGTAAGAGCTAGGTTAGCTTTCTGAGGGGAAGAAGCTCTCCAGGTGATTCTGATGCACGCTACAGCTTGAGAACCACTGCTTGGTGGAAAGAGCTCTCACTGGGACTGAGGTAAGAAGCACAGTGCATTCTACCCACTTTGCCTCACTTTTCACATGGCCTTTTCCCCAATCAGACAGCTATTAAAAGAAACAACCCCAGGAAGTTTCTGCGCAGCGTTGGAGATGGGGAGACTGTGGAATTTGATGTCGTGGAAGGAGAGAAGGTTTGGGGACTGCTATGGGGTATAGAGTTGACAGGTTCTCACTATTCCCTTACCACCTTCCCAGGGCGCAGAAGCCACTAATGTAACTGGGCCTGGGGGAGTACCCGTGAAGGGCAGCCGTTATGCCCCCAACCGACGTAAGTCCCGCCGATTCATCCCCCGGCCTCCCTCAGTTGCCCCACCACCCATGGTGGCAGAGATCCCCTCGGCGGGGACAGGACCTGGCAGTAAAGGGGAGCGGGCTGAAGACTCTGGGCAACGGCCCCGACGATGGTGCCCCCCACCCTTCTTCTACCGACGGCGGTTTGTGCGAGGCCCCCGGCCTCCCAACCAGCAGCAGCCTATAGAGGTGAGGGGATGCTGGAATATGGGAGCCAGTTCCACAGCTCACCGGGGCCTTTGCATGTTCCCAGGGCACTGACAGGGTAGAACCCAAAGAGACAGCCCCATTGGAGGGGCACCAACAGCAGGGAGATGAGCGAGTCCCCCCGCCCAGATTCCGGCCCAGGTACCGAAGGTAAGACCCCCCTGCTGGGGCTTGGTCTTCCCTGGTCCCCTCAGAGCCTTGTTCCTTGCCTTAGGCCTTTCCGCCCCAGGCCACGCCAGCAGCCTACCACAGAAGGTGGGGATGGTGAGACCAAGCCCAGCCAAGGTCCCGCTGATGGTTCCCGGCCTGAGCCCCAGCGCCCACGAAACCGCCCCTACTTCCAGCGGAGACGGCAGCAGGCCCCTGGCCCCCAGCAGGCCCCTGGCCCCCGGCAGCCCGCAGCCCCTGAGGTGAGGACCTCAGATGTGGGATGAAAGAAAAGACAAGTCTCAATTGGCCACCGCTGTTCTTTAGACCTCAGCCCCTGTCAACAGTGGGGACCCCACCACCACCATCCTGGAGTGATTCCAACTCAACTCAGAGGACACCCAGAGCTGCCATCTGGTGAGTGGCTGGTGCAGTTGGGTGGGTGGCCATCACAATCCGTCCATTTCCTTTTCTCTCTCAGGTATCTGCCAGTTTTTCCAAATGACCTGTACCCTACCCAGTACCCTGCTCCCCCTTTCCCATAATTCATGACATCAAAACACCAGCTTTTCACCTTTTCCTTGAGACTCAGGAGGACCAAAGCAGCAGCCTTTTGCTTTTTCTTTTTTCTTCCCTCCCCTTATCAAGGGTTGAAGGAAGGGAGCCATCCTTACTGTTCAGAGACAGCAACTCCCTCCCGTAACTCAGGCTGAGAAGGAACCAGCCAGCTCTTACCTCCTCCTGGTTGCTTTTCTTGCCCCCACCCCAAGTTTATTTTTGTTTTCCCCCGGCCCCCTACCTCTGAAGCCATTTTATGATCTGTCATGTGCCACCTGAGCCTCCAGTAAAAACAAAAACAGGCTTTCCTGTGGTCTTGGTCTCCATCTCTTCTGT